TTTCAGAGTTGCTGGCTTGGGCTTCTAAACTAATGAAGTTAGGTTATTTTCCCTTCATTTTAGCCGACTGAGAGGTGCAGGGGTAGAAGATATATTTTACCATTTCAATTTAAAAGAAGCGTGCAAGGTCAGATTGGGTTCCTCTTGTGTTCTTTTCCGGGACCAGACCCATCCGACTGCCCTCTCGCGGTAGCACTGGAGACTCTGCAAGAACTCTGATCCCATTTTCAAATCCATGAAGGCCATTTGCTGGGATGTGGCTCTCAGTTAAAGACTGTTTACAGACCAGCTGGGGCTTTTGTCCTGGGGAGGAGCCTGTATCTATAAGCTCCACCCGCTGAGTCCATCAAGTTAGGTAGAAGCTGGGCGGGGACAAGCTGAGCTCCAATTCAGAGGCCCCTGGGGGCTGAAGGTTGGGGAGGGCTTTTTGGCGCGGGGCCAGGGGTGGAGTAGGGGCCTCTAAGCTTCCTTCCATCTGCCTGTGACGTCCTTGGCAGCAGCCTCTCCCGCAGTCTCTCCTGTGTCATGATCTGGACAGAAGGTGGAGCCCCTGAGCTGCTTGTGCTGGTAGTTTGCTCCCAGAAAAGCTGGGATTTGGGGAAATGCTGAGTTATGGGGGTGTGGACACTTCCTCTAGGTCCTGACTCTGGAGTGGGTAAGAAGCTGGTAGAAAAAGCCCTAGGGTACAGGTCAGCCCTTTCTGCTTTGTTTTCTCACGTCACCCGATACAGACCTGGGAACTGAAATCCTAAAGGTCTTTTGCATCCCTCCACCCCTTCCCCCAACATGTTCACGTCCTTCAGCGTTTATCGAGAACCTTCTCCCTCTCAGTAGCTGCAACTATTTGTTTCCTTCCCCCTTTGCCGGCCTCTTCTACCATGCCACTGGAGTGTCAACACAGCTCTCTAACCTTCCTCCATATTTCTCCTGGTCTGCCCTGTCCTCGCCTCCTCCCTCTCTCCACCCAGAGAAAGCCCCGCCCTTCCCTCCTCCCTCCCCACCCCAGTCTGTCACACAGGGACATCACCCTACAGCAGTTCAGGCTGTGTGGTTCGCAGGAAGCATACACTGGCTTTTTGATTCTTGCTAGTTCCCAGCTCACAGTTTGGGAGGATCCAACACCAACCTTTACGTGAAGTGGAGGCCCAAGGACAGTGAGGAGCTGGGTGGTCCCAGCCTGGAGCTGTGCCAGCCTGACATGGGTGAGTATGGGGACCAGCCCCGGGGAAGGCCTAGCTTATCCTTTACTTCTCTGACTGCATTTAGGCTACACTCAGGTCTTTGCTGTCTGGTTCCAGAGCCGAACCTTCTTTCCCCCACGCACAGGAATCTTTCCTTTCCGGTGACCAGGGCCCTGCAGATGTCGCCAGGAAAGTGGTGATCCAGGCAGGACCAGGCTGCACTGAAGGGACAGAGGTGAGTGGGTGGCTGACTCTTGCCTCTCCCCATATTTTTTTTCCCTCTCTCTCCCCTCCTGCAGAAATGGAGGCAAACGACCATTTTAACTTTACTGGCCTTCCCCCTGCACCTGCTGCCTCAGGACTGAAACCCTCTCCTTCCTCAGGGGAGGGCCTCTACACTAACGGGTCTCCCATGAACTTCCCCCAGCAAGGGAAAAGTGAGTGTGAGGGCTGCTTGGCCTGGGGAGGGTGTAACTGACCTTTTCTTTCTTTCTCTGCCAGGTTTGAATGGGGATGTGAATGTTAATGGCTTATCTACTGTATCTCACACTACTACTTCAGGGATTTTGAACTCTGCTCCCCACTCCTCCAGCACCTCACACCTCCATCACCCCAGCGTGGCCTACGACTGTCTCTGGAACTACTCACAGTACCCATCTGCCAATCCTGGCAGCAACCTCAAGGACCCACCCCTTCTCTCCCAGTTCTCGGGGGGACAATACCCACTCAACGGCATCCTTGGGGGCAGCCGGCAACCTTCATCCCCAAGTCATAACACTAACCTTCGGGCTGGGAGCCAAGAGTTCTGGGCCAACGGTACCCAGAGTCCCATGGGGCTTAACTTTGATTCACAAGAACTGTATGATTCCTTTCCTGACCAGAATTTTGAGGTGATGCCCAATGGACCCCCTAGTTTTTTCACGATCTAGCATTCAAACCTTTGCACCCTCCCAGGAGGTAGGCAGTGGTATCCATCCTGATGAGGCAGCAGAAAAGGAGATGACTTCAGTTGTGGCAGAGAATGGCACTGGCTTGGTAGGCAGCTTGGAGCTGGAAGAAGAGCAGCCAGGTATAACTGGGTTGGTGAACTGGGTGGGGAAATTTGACTTTTGGTCTCTCCTGTGATTTCCTAGAACTGAAGATGTGTGGCTACAATGGCTCTGTCCCTTCTGTGGAATCGTTACACCAAGAGGTCTCAGTCCTGGTCCCTGACCCCACAGTGAGCTGTTTAGATGATCCTTCACATCTTCCTGATCAACTGGAAGACACTCCAATCCTCAGTGAAGACTCTCTGGAGCCCTTCAACTCTCTGGCACCAGGTAGGTTTGGAGGCTATGTCCCTTTAACTTATTCCTGCTCTGATTTTTCTACCCTTGTAAACAGAGCCAGTGAGTGGAGGACTATATGGTATTGATGACACGGAGCTGATGGGTGCAGAGGACAAGCTGCCTCTTGAGGACAGCCCTGTGATTTCTGCCCTTGATTGCCCTTCCCTCAATAATGCTACTGCCTTCAGTCTCCTGGCAGATGATAGTCAAACATCAACCTCTATCTTTGCCAGTCCCACCTCTCCACCTGTCCTAGGGGAGTCTGTCCTGCAAGGTAAGTGACGGTAGGTAGGACAAAGAAAGACCTTTAAAGCCTATCCTGTCCCTTTGGATTCTAGATAACAGCTTTGACCTGAATAATGGTAGTGACGCTGAACAGGAAGAAATGGAAACTCAATCTTCAGACTTCCCACCATCCCTGACCCAGCCAGCTCCTGATCAGTCATCCACTATTCAGCTACATCCAGCAACCTCACCAGCAGTCTCGCCAACAACCTCCCCAGCAGTCTCCCTAGTGGTTTCTCCAGCAGCCTCCCCAGAAATCTCTCCAGAAGTTTGTCCCGCAGCTTCTACAGTTGTCTCTCCAGCAGTCTTCTCAGTGGTCTCTCCAGCTTCCTCAGCAGTCCTCCCAGCAGTCTCCTTAGAAGTCCCGTTGACGGCTTCAGTGACATCCCCAAAAGCCTCTCCCGTAACTTCCCCAGCAGCTGCCTTTCCAACAGCCTCCCCAGCAAATAAGGATGTCAGCAGCTTTCTAGAAACCACTGCTGACGTGGAAGAGATCACTGGAGAAGGACTCACTGCTTCTGGTAGTGGTGAGTATCCAGATTCTATTCTATCCCTGTCTAACTCTTAACTTGGGTATCCCTTCCTCCCAAGGTGATGTCATGAGGAGACGTATTGCTACCCCAGAAGAAGTTCGTCTTCCCCTCCAACATGGGTAAATGCTCTAGTTTGCTACATTTATTGACCCTGGCGGCAGGGCCCATGTGCTTCTCTGGCAGGTGGCGGAGAGAGGTGCGCATCAAGAAGGGCAGCCACCGATGGCAGGGGGAGACCTGGTATTATGGCCCCTGTGGGAAGAGGATGAAGCAATTTCCAGAAGTGATCAAGGTAATGTAGCTTTTTTTAAAGGACTGCTTTCTTTTATTAATGTTACTTTACTTCTTCCTCTTAGTACCTGAGCCGCAACGTGGTACACAGTGTCCGCCGAGAGCACTTCAGCTTCAGTCCCCGTATGCCTGTTGGAGATTTCTTTGAAGAAAGAGACACGCCAGAGGTGCAGACCCAAGGGTTAAATATGCTTTTGTCTACTACTGTAACAGTCTCCCTTGCTACCTTAGGGCTTGCAGTGGGTGCAGCTCTCAGCAGAGGAGATCCCGTCGAGGATTCAGGCAATTACTGGCAAACGGGGTCGACCTCGAAACACTGAGAAGGCTAAGACTAAGGAAGTCCCCAAGGTGAAACGGGGTCGAGGTCGGCCACCTAAGGTCAAAATCACTGAGCTATTGAACAAGACAGACAACCGCCCCCTAAAGAAACTGGAGGCCCAAGGTACAGTGGTATTTCTTACTTTGGGATTCTGCCACTTGTTTCATTTTTCTTTCTGCTCTCACAGAAACATTGAATGAGGAGGATAAAGCAAAGATTGCTAAAAGCAAGAAGAAGATGAGGCAGAAGGTTCAACGGGGAGAGTGTCAGACTACTATCCAAGGGCAGGTGAGGGACATCAGAGAGATGAAACAGTAGGTTGAGGAGAAATGACTTCCCTTATGGTTTACAGGCCAGAAATAAGCGGAAACAAGAGACCAAGAGCTTAAAGCAGAAGGAAGCTAAGAAGAAATCCAAGGTAGGTGCATGTACAAACTTGCCAAGTATAATTGGCAGTCTTGGTTCCTCTCTTCCTTGGGTAGGCTGAGAAAGAAAAAGGAAAGACAAAGCAGGAAAAACTGAAGGAAAAAGTCAAGAGGGAAAAGAAGGAGAAGGTAAAAATGAAGGAAAAGGAGGAGGTGACCAAAGCCAAGCCAGCCTGTAAAGCAGATAAGACCCTGGCCACACAGAGGCGCTTGGAGGAACGGCAGAGGCAGCAGATGATCTTGGAGGAAATGAAGAAGCCGACAGAGGATATGTGTCTGACTGACCACCAGGTAGTGAGGAGAGAGTAACAGTTCCTGGGTCAACAGAACTCTCTACTCACTTTTCTCTCTCTAGCCCCTGCCTGACTTCTCACGAGTCCCTGGTCTGACATTGCCCAGTGGAGCCTTCTCAGACTGCTTGACCATTGTGGAGTTCCTGCATAGCTTTGGCAAGGTGCTGGGCTTTGATCCTGCCAAAGATGTGCCTAGCCTGGGGGTCCTGCAGGAGGGACTCCTGTGTCAAGGTGACAGCTTGGGTGAGGTGCAAGACCTGCTGGTCAGGCTGCTGAAGGCTGCACTCCATGATCCTGGCTTTCCCTCCTACTGTCAGGTGAGTGCAAGTCCCTCCCAAAGTAACCAGGATACTCACCCCCATTATGCTGTCCTCCACACAGTCCCTAAAGATCTTGGGGGAGAAGGTGTCTGAGATCCCACTGACAAGAGACAATGTGTCAGAGATCCTGCGCTGCTTCCTTATGGCATATGGAGTAGAGCCAGCCCTCTGTGACCGCCTGCGCACCCAGCCTTTTCAGGCCCAGCCACCCCAGCAGAAGGCTGCTGTCCTGGCCTTCCTTGTGCATGAGCTCAATGGCTCCACCCTCATCATCAAGTGAGAGGCTGGGAGTGGGGATGGTCATTGTAGCCACTTCATCCTATTCCCTATTCCCCTGCAGTGAGATTGACAAGACTCTGGAGAGTATGTCCAGCTACAGGAAAAACAAGTGGATTGTTGAAGGCCGGCTCCGGAGGTAGGGACCAGACAGAGAGTAGAGCCTCAGAGCCTTCCCTTAATCTTTCTCCATCTATTTCAAGGCTGAAAACTGTTCTGGCCAAGCGAACTGGGCGGTCTGAAGTAGAGATGGAAGGGCCAGAGGAATGCCTGGGACGGAGGCGCAGTTCTCGGATCATGGAGGAGACCAGTGGCATGGAAGAAGAGGAAGAAGAGGAGTCTATAGCAGCTGTCCCTGGCCGCAGGGGTCGAAGAGATGGAGAGGTACTGGCCCAAGATCAAGGAAAGTGGGAGTTCTTTTTCATAATGCCCATGTGTTTCTCCCTAGGTTGATGCCACAGCATCTAGCATCCCAGAGCTAGAGCGCCAGATAGAAAAACTCAGCAAGGTATTGTGCTTCTAACCTCCCAAGAGTTGGAGTTTATTCATCTTCATTTTCATTGTCTACCCAGCGTCAGCTTTTCTTTCGCAAAAAGCTGCTTCACTCATCCCAGATGCTTCGGGCGGTCTCCCTGGGTCAGGACCGCTACAGACGTCGCTACTGGGTATTGCCGTATTTGGCTGGTATCTTTGTAGAAGGAACAGAGGGGAACTTAGGTAGGTGTGCCTGTGGGAGTGTGGATTCTGAGCATATGGCTTAACTCTTTACTTCTCTTTACAGTTCCTGAGGAGGTGATAAAGAAGGAAACTGACTCCTTAAAAGTGGCAGCCCATGCGTCACTCAACCCTGCCCTCTTCTCTATGAAGATGGAGTTAGCTGGCTCCAACACCACTGCCAGTTCTCCTGCCCGGGCCCGAGGCCGACCTCGAAAAACTAAGCCCGGGTCTATGCAACCTAGGCATCTTAAGTCCCCTGTCAGGGGTCAGGATTCAGAACAGCCCCAGGCCCAGCTTCAGCCTGAGGCTCAGCTTCATGCTCCTGCCCAGCCCCAGCCTCAGCTTCAGCTTCAGCTTCAGTCCCATAAGGGGTTCCTGGAGCAAGAAGGCTCCCCTTTGTCACTGGGTCAGAGCCAGCATGACCTCAGCCAGTCAGCCTTCCTGTCTTGGCTGAGCCAGACTCAGAGCCATAGCTCCCTGTTGAGCAGCTCAGTCCTCACACCTGATAGCAGTCCGGGAAAACTAGACCCAGCTCCATCACAACCCCCGGAGGAGCCAGAGCCTGATGAGGCAGAATCCAGCCCTGATCCTCAAGCACTCTGGTTTAACATCTCAGCCCAGATGCCCTGCAATGCTGCCCCCACACCGCCCCCTGCAGTTTCTGAGGACCAACCCACTCCCTCCCCTCAGCAGCTTGCCTCCTCCAAGCCAGTAAGTAGCCAGAATTAGTAGTATGCACTTGACCTCATTTCCTTATGTCTCATTTTATTCACAGATGAATAGACCTAGTGCTGCCAACCCTTGTTCTCCAGTGCAGTTCTCTTCCACGCCCTTGGCTGGGTTGGCCCCTAAGAGGCGAGCAGGAGACCCTGGAGAAATGCCACAGAGTCCCACAGGGCTGGGACAGCCCAAACGGAGAGGGAGACCTCCCAGTAAGTTCTTCAAACAGATGGAACAGCGTTACCTAACCCAGCTGACAGCCCAGCCTGTCCCACCTGGTGAGTGACCTTGGAGTGAGGGCATCCGGTGTTGGCGCCCCACATATATCTCATCTGCTCACAGAGATGTGCTCAGGCTGGTGGTGGATACGAGATCCTGAGATGTTGGATGCCATGCTCAAGGCCCTACACCCCCGAGGTATCCGGGAGAAGGCACTTCACAAACACCTTAACAAGCACAGGGACTTCTTGCAGGAAGTCTGCCTGCGGCCCTCAGCTGGTAAATACATTCCTACACCCAGCTTGAGCTGATGGGCCTCTCCCTCTGCCACCTCTCTTCTCAGACCCCATCTTTGAGCCCAGGCAACTACCTGCCTTTCAAGAAGGGATTATGAGCTGGTCCCCCAAAGAGAAGACATACGAGACAGACCTAGCAGTGCTTCAATGGGTAGAGGAGCTGGAGCAGCGGGTTATCATGTCTGATCTGCAGATTCGGGTATGCTGGGATTGGCACTGTGTAGGAAGGTTCAGTGAGTTTTATTCCTCTCTCTTAACTGAAGGGCTGGACATGTCCTAGCCCAGACTCTACCCGTGAAGACTTGGCCTACTGTGAGCACCTCTCCGACTCCCAGGAGGATATCACCTGGCGAGGTCGGGGCAGGGAGGGACTGGCACCTCAGCGTAAAACTACCAACCCTTTGGACCTGGCTGTGATGCGGCTGGCTGCCCTGGAACAGAATGTAGAACGGCGGTACCTGCGGGAGCCCCTCTGGCCAACTCATGAGGTTGTGCTGGAGAAGGCCCTGCTTAGCACACCTAATGGTGCCCCTGAGGGCACCACTACAGAGATGTGAGTGACTCCCACCCTCCATTCTTGGTCTTCTTCTCCAAAGATCACCACTTTCTCCCTCCAGATCATATGAGATCACCCCTCGCATTCGTGTCTGGCGCCAGACCCTCGAGCGGTGCCGGAGCGCAGCCCAGGTGTGCTTGTGCCTGGGCCAGCTGGAGAGGTCCATTGCCTGGGAGAAGTCTGTCAACAAAGTGGTAAGAGGCTGAGAGAGCCTGGAGAGGCTGAGGCTCATTCTGCCTCCTCACAACCTTGGTCCAGACATGTCTAGTCTGCCGGAAGGGTGACAATGATGAGTTTCTTCTGCTTTGTGATGGGTGTGACCGTGGCTGCCACATTTACTGCCATCGTCCCAAGATGGAGGCTGTCCCAGAAGGAGATTGGTTCTGTACTGTCTGTTTGGCTCAGGTAAGGCTTCTGCTCTTTCTTTCCCACACTCATGTTGCTAATCTCACCTGTTTCCTATACTAAGCAGGTGGAGGGAGAATTCACTCAGAAGCCTGGTTTCCCAAAGCGTGGCCAGAAGCGGAAAAGTGGTTATTCGCTGAACTTCTCAGAGGGTGATGGCCGCCGACGCCGGGTACTGTTGAGGGGCCGAGAAAGCCCAGCAGCAGGGCCTCGGTACTCGGAAGAAGGGCTCTCCCCCTCCAAGCGGCGGCGACTCTCTATGCGGAACCACCACAGTGATCTCACATTTTGCGAGTGAGTTGAGTGAATCCTGGGGGGACAGTTGGAGATGGAGCCATCATTGTCCCTCTAATGATAGGATTATCCTGATGGAGATGGAGTCCCATGATGCAGCCTGGCCTTTCCTAGAGCCTGTGAACCCACGTTTGGTGAGTGGGTACCGGCGCATCATCAAAAATCCTATGGATTTTTCCACCATGCGGGAGCGGCTGCTCAGGGGAGGGTAAGTAGATGTGGGTGAACCGCCCGGTCTTTCCAGCTCACAGTTTTGCCCCTGCCCTGTCCAGGTACACCAGCTCAGAGGAGTTTGCGGCTGATGCCCTCCTGGTATTTGACAACTGCCAGACTTTCAACGAGGATGACTCTGAAGTAGGCAAGGCTGGGCACATCATGCGCCGCTTCTTCGAGAGCCGCTGGGAGGAGTTTTATCAGGGAAAACAGGCCAATCTGTGAGGCAAGGGAGGTGGGGAGTCACCTTGTGGCATCTCCCCCCACCTTCCAAACAAAAACCTGCCATTTTCACCTGCTGATGCTGCCCTGGGTCCAGACTCAAGTCAGATACAACCCTGATTTTTGACCTTGCCCTTGGCAGTGCCCCACATCCTCTTATTCCTACATCCCTTTCTCCCTTCCCTCCTCTTGCTCCTCAAGTAAGAGGTGCAGAGATGAGGTCCTTCTGGACTAAAAGCCAAAAAAAGAAAGAAAAAAATAATTTTTCTTTTCTGTTTTATTTGCTAATTAAAAATGGGGAGGGGGAAAGTCGTCCCTACTTCCTCCTCCCTGCTTCCTCTCCTCCCCTGTACGTGCCCCAGCATTCTGGGGTTATTTAACAATAGCAATAGTTCTAGTGAATGTGTGAAACCAAGAAACACTCTGTACTGTGTGCGGACCCGCAGTGACGGCCAGTAAAGTGGACTTAACTCCCAAGTGTGTCGCGCCGGACACCGGGCCCTGGACATGCTGCTTCCATGTTCAGTCCCTTCCCTGCTTCTCGCTGTCTTTCTTTTCCCACCTCCCACCCCCCAGTTTTCAGATTTTCTCTCATCCAATAATGTAAAACTATCGTGTACGGGTTCCTCCCTCCTTTTCTCTTCTCCCAAATCTTTTCCCTTCAAAGGAAAAAAAAATGTTCAGAGGTCCCTGTCTTCTGTCCCCATCTTCCTGCCGATAGCTATCCCCTGTATGATGTTGGATGCTCCTCACATGCTGAGTTTCCAGCCTTTTCTGAAACTCAGTAGCTGGGGAGAGGGCAGGGAGGCTTCCTGGGCCTTCCAGCCTCCTTCCCCACCTCCTTCCCAAACCCTCTTGGGAACTCCTCAGGGACAACTACTGCTGAGTTTGGGTGCACCCTAAGATGGAGGCCAGGTAGCAATGGGGCCGGCCTCAGAGAGAGCGCTGTGTGTGTGTGTGTGTGTGTGTGTGTGTGTGTGTGTCGGCCTCAGAGCGCGCTGTGTGTGTGTGTGTGTGTGTCAGCCTCAGAGCGCGCGCTGTGTGTGTGTGTGTGTGTGCGTGCTTGTGACCCTGTATTGTTTGATAGGATCCATTCAGTTTCCCCAAGTACCTGTTTTCATTCCCATTTTTCCCATTGTTTAAAACCATCACTTTTTTGTCTTTGGGAAACCACAGGAACAATTTCTCTGGAGACAAGGCTGTGTCTCTCTCCTGGTCATTTTTGTTCCAGCCTCTTCAGACTGTGCAATCTTTCAGCAGGAACTCCCTCTCTTCTCGGTAGCTTTGAATCTTAAGCTTCTACGGGAGAGTGGTAGAACTGGATCATTTCCTAATCCCATTTAGTTGTGCTTTTCTTCATTTACTTCATACCCCAGGACCCCTTCCCCAGCAGCAGAGACCCTGGAGCACAGGAGAGTAGGGAGGAGGGGTTCTGGGTCCATCACTGCCCTACATGTGACTATGTCCAAGTTAAGCCCCCAACACGAGAGGAAAGCTGCTGACTCCCAGCTATAGCCATGGGCACTTGGCCCCCTGCTTTTCCTGCTCAGCAGAGCCCCTCCCTTCAGAGATTACGGGTACTTGCACTGGGGAGGTGGCTGCTGGCTGGCCCAAGCAGAGAGCTGAGGCATCCAAGAAATGTTCCATTGGGGGGTGGGGGTGCCAGGTGAGGTGGAGCATTCCTTGTATTCTGGCAGCACTGAAGAGCCACTGAAGGGGGTAGGGGCAGTGTAGGTCCTGGGGCAGCCCCTTTATTCCTTTATGCCCCTTCTCCCTCATAGCCTATTTCTAAAGTCGCCTTTTCTGTCAGATAAACCTCAAAACTTTTAATTTTATTTGAGATTTTTTTTTGCTTTTAAGAGGTGGATTGAAGAATATTTGAATTGACTTTATATTATGCATAAATATTTATATTTTATCTAAATAACTGCGCTGTAACAAACTTTGTGTTAGACAGTTGAAACTGTTAGAGTTGGGGGCTCTGCTTTTTCCCCCTGGCAATTTTCCCCTGGTATAAGATGTGCTAGATTAATTTCATTGTGAGGTGGATGGGGGAGTGAAATTGTGAGGTGGATGGGGGAGTGAAATCTCCATGGTTCCTGCTTTGTGTTCCTCTCCCAGCTCCATCTCTTTCCCTAGGGACCAGGCACTCATATGGCGGGGTGGGGTCCTAGCCTCAGTTTGAAGAAGTGGGGGCTGGAGCGGGGTTGGGGGTGGTAGGGATAGGGCATGATCAAAGGGGCCATTTCTTGCTTTTCTTTCCTCATCTTCACTGCCCCCTTGAGCTAGGTGGATTTTCTCTTCATGACAAGAGTATTTGGTAGGGAAAGCAGGTTTAAAATAAAAAGACAACCCACCCCCTGCCCTTTTGCTTCCCTCCCATCAGTCTGGTTGACAGGAAGAAACCACACCATCAACACCAACAAGTTTCTGTGTTCCTTTTACAGCAAAAGGGACTTTTTATATAACCAAATGTGGTGTTTTAGTGACTTTTTGATAATGTACAGTTTTTTGTGAATTTAAATTTATTTCTTTCTATATTTTTAGGACCAATCTCATTTTTAATAAGGTTAAAAAGAAAAAAAAAGTCTAGCGAAAAAACTCCTGTTTTTGCCATGTGATGTTCCACAAGTGCAGCTGTAGAAAAGTGCTTGTCAGTTGTTGAATAAAAAAAACCACATTTGATAGAGATTCAAAAGACTCTGTGTATTCATCTTCCCTTCTACACACCTGAGGGGGAGACGGCGTTGGGATAGGTATGACTGGCTTAAGAGACCACAGGCAAGGGAACAACAGGGGCTCCTGTTCCATACCCTCTGTGTGGATGGAAAGGGTCATTAGTGCTCCTGCCTAAATGTCTGGCTGAGTTGCTGGAGCAAAGGGGGATTCAGTGCATCCAGGTCCTGCCTTGTGAGATGTGGCCCCAGCTTCCTAAGCTGCCACCTCTGTGTTCCTGTCATAGCAAATATGGGACCATCACCAGCTTACCACTTCCCACTCACGGATAAGACACCAAGACGTAGACTTTTGTGTTTTATTTAAAAAAAAAAAAGTGTG